TTTCCGGGTCTTGGAGTCCATTCTTTGGGTTTGGACGGGTGAGTTTATTTCTCACGATTATTTCCAGGCAGGCCTTGCCCAGTGGGTGGCTCATGCTTGTAATCCCAGCACTTTGAGAGGGTAAGCCTGGTGGATCACCTGAGGTCACGAGTTCGAGACCAGCCTGGCTAACATGGTGAAGCCCCGTCTCTACTAAAAATACAAAAATTAGCCGAGCGTGGTGGCGAGGGCCTGTGGTCCCAGCTACTCGGGAGGCTGAGACAGGAGAATCACTTGAACCCAAGAGGCGGAGGTTGCAGTGAGCCGAGATGGCATCACTGCATGCGACAGTGCAAGACTCCGTTTCAAATAATAATAATAATAATAATAATAACAATAATAATAATGGCACTACCTAAAGTTATGCAAGCATTTGCCTTAGATAAAATTTCAAGTTTTCAAAGCTGTTAGCTGGGTGGACGGCATGGCTTTACTTCCTATTTCTTGGTATTTCCTAATCTTGTTGAAAAAGTTTTTCTTTTTCTCAAAGGCTTATTTCAGTGGAAGCCCATCTGCAAAATCTGTTATTAATTTAAATTAGAAAATCACTACAAGTCCCACTGACATGTGGGTTATTGTTTTTGCGAGTGACCTAAGGCCACCTCTCGGGGGAGCTGGGGGTTGCCTTCCCACGTCTGCGCGTCTGCACCCCATGCCCGGGCCTGGAAGTCAGACTCGGGGGCGGTGCTGCAGCACCAGGCCTGCAGTCCTAAGCGCGGGGTCGCTCCGGGCCCCCGAGGGGGTGTGTCTTCTGCCCCTTTAACCTGGCAGGGGCAGTTCAAGTGGCCCGGGAAATCAGCGATTTGTAGGGTCAAGGGCTGGTGCTTTAAAAGAGAGGCGGAGGGGAGAGAGGGATTTCCCGGTCTCTGCTGCACTCTGTCTATCCGCTCGGTTACTCCTTTTCCTGGCCCGCGCGAACCCGCTGTGCCGCAGAGGCGGCCATGTACCTTTAAGGCCCCGCTGCGCCTGCGCCTTGGGCTCTCCTGACGCGCCGAGCGGGACCCTGAGGATCCAGCTGGCCGCAGGCTATGGGCTGGGCGGCGGTTGAGACAGCGGCGATATTGGGAGGGGTAGGTGAGCGTCGCGAGGCAGCGTGAGCTTCTGAGTGAACGCGGTGCTTTTGGGAACGCGGGACGGGCGACCTGTGGCGCCAGGAGCGGGCCGAGGCGCGGCGGCGCGGCTGCCGTCTGGATGGGAAGTTACGGTTTACAGCGAAGTCCACCCAGCGTTTCCGAGGTGAAGGCGCCGCGCCAGGCCGGGCGGGCGGTGAGTCCGGGACCCGCGGGTACACAGCTGGGCTCCGGGATTCTGCTCCTGGCGGTTTCTCCAGGCTGGTGATGGGCAAGCCGGGTGTACCAAGTCCAGGATGCACATGAGGAGCGTTTGTAGCCGTCACTGAATCACCTCATGACTAGCGGGGCAGGCCTCTAATTCACCGCAGGATTTCCGGTAGGTTGGATTGTGGGGTTGGTGTTTGCACTTCTCTAACTTTTTTTTTTCTTTTTGAGACAAGATCTCACTCTGTTGCCCAGGCTGGAGTGCAGTGGCACAATCACAGCTGACCACAACCTTGACCTCCCAAGGCTCAGGTGATCCTCCTGCCTCAGCCCCCAAGTAGCTGGGACCTACAGGTGAGCACCACCACACTCAGCTCTTTTCTGTAATTAACCATGATTTCTCTCTTTTATCTCATAGGCAATCTGAAAGCAAATCCTGTTTAGATGCAGGCGAAGGTTCCTGGTGACCCAGGCTCTCACCTTACCGTCCCTTACCGTCCTCCTGAGGGTGTCCTGGAGCTTCAGTGCTGTGTGTTCTTGGCCTCCATGCTGGGGGTGCCACCAATTCCCACTGTCCAGGGCTTCCAGTGGACTCTCCGAGGTACTGATGTAGAAACTTCCCCATTCGGTGCACCAAGAGCAACCTCACACGGTGTGGGCCAAATGAAGAGCTGCCAGATCCCACAGGTAAAAACCCTGAGGCATTGCCAGCTCGATGGAGGTAAATAAATGATTTGTTTCTTCTTGGTAGCCCTTGAAGATAAGGATGGTCAAACAAAATAATATCATACCTGGAGAAACTCAGATCTTGCTAAGATTTACTGGTTGGGAATCCAAAGTTAATGCCAAGAAGCAGCCGCCAGTTGGGATCAAATGTGAGCCTATGGATCAAGGTGCGTACTCAAACACAGAGAGCTTTCTGAAATTATTGTCTGTCCCCTCCCTTTATGTACATAGGAAATGAGCAAACAGGTGGCCATGAAACAGATGGTCATAGAATTGGTTCAGTGGTTGTGAGTGCAGCAACCCAAGAGTGTCTTATCTGAAATACCACCAGGAATGTCTGGACACAGTAGACAAAGTTTTTTCAACTGGACGCCTTAGGATACATGCTTCCAAAAACAAAGTAGCCAAAAAGAAACCAGAGTCACAGAATATCAGAGCCAAAGGAACATTTGGAGGTAATTCAGTACCTCCTCCTTTTCAACCTACAAAATTGCCATGGATACCTTCTTTGCCCATCAGCAGGCCTAGCGTCTTGGCAGTCATGGTGACAATGACGTTGAAGGTGGGGGCTCCACCGATGCTCTTCATACAAAGATCCGTGGTCAATTCCCCATCCTGCAGCAGTGAGTCCAGGACCACAGTATATTTCTGGCCCCCCCAGTGTCAGCCCATTCATGACAAAGCTTGACCAGTCTTTGCCAACCAGGACACCAACCTCAGCTGGCGTGATGTTGAGGAAGGTTTTCCCTGGGACGGCGGCCCAGATGGAAGGTGGGTCCTTGTTGCCCACAATGGCCGTGTCCCCCACCTTCTAATTCTGTTATTGCAACTGCAGACGGTTACCTGGCACGCTGGCCACAATCTACCTCACTCTTATCAGAGTCTGAGCTACTGGCAGTGCTTTCAGCTCTGAGTTGAGGCACCTCAAACCTTGTTTTTGTGGTGAAGGATCCTAAAGTGCTGTGGGAGTGATCACATTTTTCACAACAGTAAGGTAAGAATTTCAGTTACTGACATCCCTCAGTCACCCATCATATGTTTGGGTTTCTTCTCCCCAGTCCCTGGCCCCACCTCTTCTGCCACAAACGTCAGCATGGTGGTATCAGCCGGCCCTTGGTCCAGCGAGAAGGCAGAGATGAACATTCTAGAAATCAACGAGAAATTGCGCCCCCAGTTGGCAGAGAACAAACAGCAGTTCGGAAACCTCAAAGAGAGATGTTTTCTAACTCAACTGGCCGGCTTCCTGGCCAACCGACAGAAGAAATACAGTAAGATCTATAGGCTCACCGTCATGAAAGTGCCACTGAGGCAGGCGTGTCTGTCTTTTCTCAGAGTATGAAGAGTGTAAAGACCTCATAAAATTTATGCTGAGGAATGAGCGACAGTTCAAGGAGGAGAAGCTTGCAGAGCAGCTGAAGCAAGCTGAGGAGCTCAGGTGAGGGGACCCCGTGGGGGGAGGCAGGCGGGACTCTTAAATTTTCTCTACCGTCTCACCTTAGGCAATATAAAGTCCTGGTTCACTCTCAGGAACGAGAGCTGACGCAGTTAAAGGAGAAGTTACGGGAAGGGAGAGATGCCTCCCGCTCATTGAATGAGCATCTCCAGGCCCTCCTCACTCCGGATGAGCCGGACAAGTCCCAGGGGCAGGACCTCCAAGAACAGCTGGCTGAGGGGTGTAGACTGGCACAGCACCTTGTCCAAAAGCTCAGCCCAGGTAAGGTGGCCATAGGCCCTGATGACCCAAAAGAAATATCTGAATGAACATTTTGTATTTCTAGAAAATGACGAAGATGAGGATGAAGATGTTCAAGTTGAGGAGGATGAGAAAGTACTGGAATCATCTGCCCCCAGGTAACACTGAATACTCAGGAGCAAGTAATGGGTTCTGTCATCTCTGTCCCACCTGGCTCATCAGGGAGGTGCAGAAGGCTGAAGAGAGCAAAGTCGCTGAGGACTCACTGGAGGAATGTGCCATCACTTGTTCAAATAGCCACGGCCCTTGTGACTCCAACCAGCCTCACAAGAACATCAAAATCACATTTGAGGAAGACGAAGTCAACTCAACTCTGGTTGTAGACAGAGAATCCTCTCATGATGAATGTCAGGATGCTCTAAACATTCTCCCAGGTAGCCTCTATTTTCCTTGTGTCTCATACCTCACCCATCATGTGTTTGCCTTTCTTCTCCCCAGTCCCTGGCCCCACCTCTTCTGCCACAAACGTCAGCATGGTGGTATCAGCCGGCCCTTTGTCCAGCGAGAAGGCAGAGATGAACATTCTAGAAATCAATGAGAAATTGCGCCCCCAGCTGGCAGAGAAGAAACAGCAGTTCAGAAACCTCAAAGAGAAATGTTTTCTAACTCAACTGGCCGGCTTCCTGGCCAACCAGCAGAACAAATACAGTAAGATCTATAGGCTCACCATCACGAAAGTGCCACTGAGGCAGGCGTGTCTGTCTTTTCTCAGAGTATGAAGAGTGTAAAGACCTCATAAAATTTATGCTGAGGAATGAGCGACAGTTCAAGGAGGAGAAGCTTGCAGAGCAGCTGAAGCAAGCTGAGGAGCTCAGGTGAGGGGACCCCATGGGGGCAGGCAGGGGGGACTCTTAATTTTTCTCTACCATCTCACCTTAGGCAATATAAAGTCCTGGTTCACGCTCAGGAACGAGAGCTGACCCAGTTAAGGGAGAAGTTGCGGGAAGGGAGAGATGCCTCCCGCTCATTGAATGAGCATCTCCAGGCCCTCCTCACTCCGGATGAGCCGGACAAGTCCCAGGGGCAGGACCTCCAAGAACAGCTGGCTGAGGGGTGTAGACTGGCACAGCACCTTGTCCAAAAGCTCAGCCCAGGTAAGGTGGCCATAGGCCCTGTTGACCCAAAAAAATATCTGAACGAACACTTCTGTATTTACAGAAAATGACAACGATGACGATGAAGATGTTCAAATTGAGGTGGCTGAGAAAGTGCAGAAATCGTCTGCCCCCAGGTAACACTGAATACTCAGGAACAATTAATGGATTCTGTCATCTCTGTCCCACCTGGCTCATCAGGGAGATGCAGAAGGCTGAAGAAAAGGAAGTCCCTGAGGACTCACTGGAGGAATGTGCCATCACTTATTCAAATAGCCATGGCCCTTATGACTCCAACCAGCCACATAGGAAAACCAAAATCACATTTGAGGAAGACAAAGTCGACTCAACTCTCATTGGCTCATCCTCTCATGTTGAACGGGAAGATGCTGTACACATTATTCCAGGTAGCCTCTGTTTTCCTTGTGTCTCATACCTCAATGTGACCTGCTTCTCTGAATTTATTTACAGAAAATGAAAGTGATGATGAGGAAGAGGAAGAAAAAGGGCCAGTGTCTCCCAGGTAATGTTGTGGAATTGTTGGCTGTTAATTCATTCTATCATCCCTGTCCTGCCTGGCTCATCAGGAATCTGCAGGAGTCTGAAGAGGAGGAAGTCCCCCAGGAGTCCTGGGATGAAGGTTATTCGACTCCCTCAATTCCTCCTGAAATGTTGGCCTCGTACAAGTCTTACAGCAGCACATTTCACTCATTAGAGGAACAGCAAGTCTGCATGGCTGTTGACATAGGCAGTGAGTACTCCATTGTGAAGGTGATAAAGCTCATGTAAGAGGGCCCATCTGAATTTATTTGCAGGACATCGGTGGGATCAAGTGAAAAAGGAGGACCAAGAGGCAACAGGTCCCAGGTGAGTCTGAGAAATTGTGGACAGTTAATTTGGGCTTATTCTTTACTTTTTCCCACTTTTCCAGGCTCAGCAGGGAGCTGCTGGATGAGAAAGGGCCTGAAGTCTTGCAGGACTCACTGGATAGATGTTATTCAACTCCTTCAGGTTGTCTTGAACTGACTGACTCATGCCAGCCCTACAGAAGTGCCTTTTACGTATTGGAGCAACAGCGTGTTGGCTTGGCTGTTGACATGGATGGTGAGTACCTTTCTATGAAGGTGATAAGGATCAATATGACTGTCCATGTCTGAACTTATTGCAGAAATTGAAAAGTACCAAGAAGTGGAAGAAGACCAAGACCCATCATGCCCCAGGTAACTTTGAGCAATTATGGATGCTTAATTCTGGCTTATTCTTTACTTTTTCCTACTTTTCCAGGCTCAGCAGGGAGCTGCTGGATGAGAAAGAGCCTGAAGTCTTGCAGGACTCACTGGGTAGATGGTATTCGACTCCTTCAGGTTATCTTGAACTGCCTGACTTAGGCCAGCCCTACAGCAGTGCTGTTTACTCATTGGAGGAACAGTACCTTGGCTTGGCTCTTGACTTGGACAGTGAGTACCTTACTATGAAGGTGATAAGCCTCATTTTGTCTGTCCCTGTCTGAATGTATTGCAGGAATTAAAAAGGACCAAGAAGAGGAAGAAGACCAAGGCCCACCATGCCCCAGGTAACTGAGCAATTGTGAACAGCTACTTCTGTGGCTTATTCTTTACTTTTTCCTCCTTTTCCAGGCTCAGCAGGGAGCTGCTGGAGGTAGTAGAGCCTGAAGTCTTGCAGGACTCACTGGATAGATGTTATTCAACTCCTTCCAGTTGTCTTGAACAGCCTGACTCCTGCCAGCCCTATGGAAGTTCCTTTTATGCATTGGAGGAAAAACATGTTGGCTTTTCTCTTGACGTGGGAGGTGAGTACCTTTCTATGAAGGTGATAAGGATCAATGTGTCTGTCCATGTCTGAATTTATTGCAGAAATTGAAAAGAAGGGGAAGGGGAAGAAAAGAAGGGGAAGAAGATCAAAGAAGAAAAGAAGAAGGGGAAGAAAAGAAGGGGAAGAAAATCAAAACCCACCATGCCCCAGGTGACTTTCAGCAATTCTGGATCCTTAGTTCTGGCTTATTCTTTACTTTTTCCTACTTTTCCAGGCTCAGCAGGGAGCTGCTGGATGAGAAAGAGCCTGAAGTCTTGCAGGACTCACTGGATAGATGTTATTCGACTCCTTCAGGTTATCTTGAACTGCCTGACTTAGGCCAGCCCTACAGCAGTGCTGTTTACTCATTGGAGGAACAGTACCTTGGCTTGGCTCTTGACGTGGACAGTGAGTACCTTACTATGAAGGTGATAAGCCTCATTTTGTCTGTCCCTGTCTGAATGTATTGCAGGAATTAAAAAGGACCAAGAAGAGGAAGAAGACCAAGGCCCACCATGCCCCAGGTAACTGAGCAATTGTGAACATCTACTTCTGTGGCTTATTCTTTACTTTTTCCTCCTTTTCCAGGCTCAGCAGGGAGCTGCTGGAGGTAGTAGAGCCTGAAGTCTTGCAGGACTCACTGGATAGATGTTATTCAACTCCTTCCAGTTGTCTTGAACAGCCTGACTCCTGCCAGCCCTATGGAAGTTCCTTTTATGCATTGGAGGAAAAACATGTTGGCTTTTCTCTTGACGTGGGAGGTGAGTACCTTTCTATGAAGGTGATAAGGATCAATGTGTCTGTCCATGTCTGAATTTATTGCAGAAATTGAAAAGAAGGGGAAGGGGAAGAAAAGAAGGGGAAGAAGATCAAAGAAGGAAAGAAGAAGGGGAAGAAAAGAAGGGGAAGAAGATCAAAACCCACCATGCCCCAGGTGACTTTCAGCAATTGTGGATGCTTAATTCTGGCTGCTTCTTTAGTTTTGTCTCCTTTTCCAGGCTCAACGGCGTGCTGATGGAAGTGGAAGAGCCTGAAGTCTTGCAGGACTCACTGGATGGATGTTATTCTACTCCGTCAATGTACTTTGAACTACCTGACTCATTCCAGCACTACAGAAGTGTGTTTTACTCATTTGAGGAACAGCACATCAGCTTCGCCCTTTACGTGGACAATAGGTTTTTTACTTTGACGGTGACAAGTCTCCACCTGGTGTTCCAGATGGAAGTCATATTCCCACAATAAGCAGCCCTTACTAAGCCGAGAGATGTCATTCCTGCAGGCAGGACCTATAGGCACGTGAAGTTTTGAATGAAAGTACAGTTCCATTTGGAAGCCCAGACATAGGATGGGTCAGTGGGCATGGCTCTATTCCTATTCTCAAACCATGCCAGTGGCAACCTGTGCTCAGTCTGAAGACAATGGACCCACGTTAGGTGTGACACGTTCACATAACTGTGCAGCACATGCCGGGAGTGATCAGTCAGACATTTTAATTTGAACCACGTATCTCTGGGTAGCTACAAAATTCCTCAGGGATTTCATTTTGCAGACATGTCTCTGAGCTTCTATACCTGCTCAAGGTCATTGTCATCTTTGTGTTTAGCTCATCCAAAGGTGTTACCCTGGTTTCAATGAACCTAACCTCATTCTTCGTGTCTTCAGTGTTGGCTTGTTTTAGCTGATCCATCTGTAACACAGGAGGGATCCTTGGCTGAGGATTGTATTTCAGAACCACCAACTGCTCTTGACAATTGTTAACCCGCTAGGCTCCTTTGGTTAGAGAAGCCACAGTCCTTCAGCCTCCAATTGGTGTCAGTACTTAGGAAGACCACAGCTAGATGGACAAACAGCATTGGGAGGCCTTAGCCCTGCTCCTCTCAATTCCATCCTGTAGAGAACAGGAGTCAGGAGCCGCTGGCAGGAGACAGCATGTCACCCAGGACTCTGCCGGTGCAGAATATGAACAATGCCATGTTCTTGCAGAAAACGCTTAGCCTGAGTTTCATAGGAGGTAATCACCAGACAACTGCAGAATGTAGAACACTGAGCAGGACAACTGACCTGTCTCCTTCACATAGTCCTTATCACCACAAATCACACAACAAAAAGGAGAAGAGATATTTTGGGTTCAAAAAAAGTAAAAAGATAATGTAGCTGCATTTCTTTAGTTATTTTGAACCCCAAATATTTCCTCATCTTTTTGTTGTTGTCATGGATGGTGGTGACATGGACTTGTTTATAGAGGACAGGTCAGCTGTCTGGCTCAATGATCTACATTCTGAAGTTGTCTGAAAATGTCTTCATGATTAAATTCAGCCTAAACGTTTTGCCGGGAACACTGCAGAGACAATGCTGTGAGTTTCCAACCTCAGCCCATCTGCGGGCAGAGAAGGTCTAGTTTGTCCATCACCATTATGATATCAGGACTGGTTACTTGGTTAAGGAGGGGTCTAGGAGATCTGTCCCTTTTAGAGACACCTTACTTATAATGAAGTACTTGGGAAAGCGGTTTTCAAGAGTATAAATATCCTGTATTCTAATGATCATCCTCTAAACATTTTATCATTTATTAATCCTCCCTGCCTGTGTCTATTATTATATTCATATCTCTACGCTGGAAATTTTGGGTCTCAATTTTTACTGTGCCTTTGTTTTTACTAGTGTCTGCTGTTGCAAAAAGAAGAAAACATTCTCTGCCTGAGTTTTAATTTTTGTCCAAAGTTAATTTTAATCTATACAATTAAAACCTTTTGCCTATCACTCTGGACTTTTGGATTGTTTTTTACATTCAGTGTTATAATATTTGATTATGCTGATTGGTTTTGGTGGGTACTGATGCGAATTAATAAAAACATTTCATTTCCATGTTTATTTTCTAATCTCTTCCACATTGTAGGCTATGTTTACCATATGTAGCAGAATGTATTTACATTTCTTGGTTCTAGTCATTTGTATTCTTCGTGAGTGTGAGTGTGTGTGTGTCTGTGTGTGTGTGTCTGTGTGTGTGTCTGTGTGTGCCTTTGGCATTTAGGAAGGGTTGTATAGCTCATGTTAAATATTGCACTAAAAATGTTTTTGATGGTTTTCCTCCCTTTGGACTAGACACACTTCTAATATTTGGTTTATAGTTTTAAATTATAACTTTCAGCATCAAATATTTCCATACAACAGTCAATTACATGATGTGTTTTCTTTTTCCTACCTCCTTTACCTGCCACTTCTCATAATAGTATTTGAACCTAAACATATACCGGTGACATTCTGTGATTATCATCTTGCCCCTACCTTGGTTTTTGGTTTAGATCCACAATGAAATATATTAACGCTCATGAGCTATTCAAAAGTGAATGTCACAGTCGTCACTTGCTGAGTGGTACTCATCCTTAACAGAGTCCTCATGAGGGAATCAGGTCTCGCTGAGTTTAGCATGTTTAATAATCTTTTCTCACGGTCTCGATACATGGATCGCATTACTAGATATAAGGTGCTTGCCCAAAATGATTTTTCTGGAGTTTTTAGGAGATATTGTCTTCCTTGGGGGACATACATGGTGTATGTTCTCATTGTGGGATTCTATTTTGTTCTACCAGGACCTCTAATTTCTGCCAGTTACTTCATTCATTTGTTCTCTTCACCATGAGTCTCCAGAGGATACTTCCATGGTCCGTGCCTCCCCATCTCCCAGCAATTCTGCATTTCCAAGATTGGCACCTCTGGTCCTCTGCACGGTGAAGCCCCTTCCTTTCAATTCCCCAGTAGCCAGTGCTCTAATCCACCAGGTCTCAGGCATGATCTATGTTTCTCCACACTCGCTTTCTGAGGAGAGTTTTGCCTGGGTTCTATCATGAACAGGCCCTCCCTGCTGTCCTGGCCTCTATTTGCATAGTGTTTCCTGCTCCCTCTGCCGTCGTGTGGCTCCCAGACCTGGCTAAAGAAAATCACCTGAGGGCCACAGTGTTCCCTAGCCCTGGTGTTTAGGGCAGGATTATGGGTGAGATTTTTGAGTCTCTAACTTGACCCCTACAGCTCTGAAGTGTATGTTGAGAAATTCAGCTGTTATCATCCTAGGTGGACTTGCTCCCTCCTATCCTCCTACTTCAAATGCAGAACTTCAATCGTTTACAAAAGAAGACTGAATCGTATAATAGAACACACCCTTATTCATTGGCTGGCTTCACCAATCTCATGGCTGAACTTGTAAAAATACAATCTTAGCCACATACCTATGAAATGTATATGTGTGTGTATATATATACATGAATTTGCTTCTGAGATTATGGAGGCTGAAATTCCCAAGATGGAAGGAAAGCTGGATACCCAGGAAAGCATTTGTTTCCCATTAGGCCTCTTAATTCTCTCCTGGCCCTTGATGGATTGCATGAGGCCCACCCCTATTAAGGAGGGCAATCTGCTTCACTTAGTCTGCCCATCCCAATGTTAATCGTATCTGAAAGACTCTCTGGAACACAACCAGAATCATGTTTGGCCAAATGTCCTGGCACCCTGGTGCTCGGTCACAGTGACAAGTACAAGTAACTATCACACATGCCCTTTGTCATATTGGTGATTTCCACTGTTTTTCTCCCAAACTGCAGCTTATATTTGTTCTCTTAGTACTGTTGAGCAAAAACTTTTAATTTTCATAAAGTCGAATTTATCAATGTTTTCTTTAATGGTTTGTGTTTATTGATAATAAAGAACACTTTACCTAACTCTGTGTCATGAAGATTTTGTCTTATATTTT